CCAGACACACTATGGGCTCACAGCGTGTACTCGCGCACACGCAGTCAGGTGTGGATGTACACCCGCGCACACCCAGGCACATGTACACCCGCGCGCTCACACACCCCATCCAGCTACAGCAGAATTCTGGCCAGGCTGTTGACCGCACACCTGCTGCCTCCTTGGCCACCCTGTCCACACAGTAGCCCGATCGACCCCCGTGGCGGCCGAGACCCAGGCCCATCCGCAGCCCTGAGACCTCCCTAGGGATTGCACCCAGCAGCCAGTCACCGGCCTCCGCGGCCTGGCCAGTTGAGGGTGGCCGTGACCGCGGGGCCAGGAGCGCCGCCACATCTCGGGGCAAATGGCGCGGGGGAAGAGTTTCCTCCTCAGCCTCCCCGTCTCCGATCGCTCCGCAAACTCCAGAGCGAGGCACGCGCCTTTAAAGGCAGGTCCGCGGCTCTCCCACGTCCTGGCGCCCGGTTTTCCGCACCCAGTGTCCCCACAGCTGTGCCCGGGCACAGAGGCGCGGCCAGACCGCACTCCGCGGGCTGCAGGTGTCCCGGCCTCTGGCGGCGCCGGTGCGGCCCGGAGGTGGGAGCCCGCGGAGCCACTGCAGTAGCTGGAGTCCCGCCGAGTCCCCAGCCCCAAGGCAGGGCAGGAGCGCGCACCGGCCGGAGGTCCATGCTGAGCATCGCCCGCGCCGGTGCCCGGCAGCCTCTCCAACTGTGTGGTCCCCGCGCGGGCAGAGAGGCACGGACTGCAGGCCGTGGGCAGCTCCATCTTCCCGCGTCCTCCTCCTCTGGCGCTGCCCGCTGTCTCCCGCCTTCCCTCTGCTCCCCGCTCGCCTCCGCCTCAGCGCCCCGCTGACCTCGCCTCCTCCCCTCTGCTCTTTGTCCCTGCACTCTCCCCTCCTCGGTCCTCTGACCCCCCCGCCCTCACCTCCTCCCCTCCTCTCTCCCCTGCCCGCCCCGCGCTCTCCCACCGCTCCCGCCGCCCCCGCCGCCGCGGCTGCCACTCCGCCCCCCGCGCCGCACGGAGCTTCAGTAATAACCCCGGCGCGGCGGCGGAGTCGCTGTGGGGAATCCTCCCGCGCTCTGCCTGGGTCGGGTCCTCCCTGCCCGCTCGCACGCTGCCGGCCGGGGACCCTCCGGTGGCCCCTAGCCCCTCGGAGCGCTCCTGGATGAAGCCCCGCGCGCGCGGATGGCGGGGCTTGGCGGCGCTGTGGATGCTGTTGGCGCAGGTGGCCGAGCAGGTGAGTCCCGGGCGCTCCCACCAGCGCGGAAATCTCACCGCGATGTCGCCGCTGTTTTCCGCAGGCACCTGCGTGCGCCATGGGACCCGCAGCGGCAGCGCCTGGGAGCCCGAGCGTCCCGCGTCCTCCTCCACCCGCGGAGCGGCCGGGCTGGATGGAAAAGGGCGGTAAGTCCGTGAGGTGGGGGCTTCTAATCCTTGACTCAGCCTCTGCTCACTCTTTTGATTTCAGAATATGACCTGGTCTCTGCCTACGAGGTTGACCACAGGGGCGATTACGTGTCCCATGAAATCATGCACCATCAGCGGCGGAGAAGAGCAGTGCCCGTGTCCGAGGTTGAGTCTCTTCACCTTCGGCTGAAAGGCTCCAGGCACGACTTCCACATGGATCTGAGGACTTCCAGCAGCCTAGTGGCTCCTGGCTTTATTGTGCAGACGTTGGGAAAGACAGGCACTAAGTCTGTGCAGACTTTACCGCCAGAGGACTTCTGTTTCTATCAAGGCTCTTTGCGATCACACAGAAACTCCTCAGTGGCCCTTTCAACCTGCCAAGGCTTGGTGAGTACAGCGCAAGCCCCAGGTAGGGAGGCGTGTTTTCTTTCTTTCCTTTTATTTTTTCCAGTCAGGCATGATACGAACAGAAGAGGCAGATTACTTCCTAAGGCCACTTCCTTCACACCTCTCATGGAAACTCGGCAGAGCTGCCCAAGGCAGCTCGCCATCCCACGTACTGTACAAGAGATCCACAGAGCCCCATGCTCCTGGGGCCAGTGAGGTCCTGGTGACCTCAAGGACATGGGAGCTGGCACATCAACCCCTGCACAGCAGCGACCTTCGCCTGGGACTGCCACAAAAGCAGCATTTCTGTGGAAGACGCAAGAAATGTATGTAAGGGCGAATCTTTGTGTGTATTTAGCTTCCATTTGCCCTCCATGTGTCCCTCCATAGACATGCCCCAGCCTCCCAAGGAAGACCTCTTCATCTTGCCAGATGAGTATAAGTCTTGCTTACGGCATAAGCGCTCTCTTCTGAGGTCCCATAGAAATGAAGAACTGAACGTGGAGACCTTGGTGGTGGTCGACAAAAAGATGATGCAAAACCATGGCCATGAAAATATCACCACCTACGTGCTCACGATACTCAACATGGTAGGATCATCCTTCCAGTTGAGGCCACCTGTTGGGGCTGACATGGATTTCCTGTCTTTTTCAGGTATCTGCTTTATTCAAAGATGGAACAATAGGAGGAAACATCAACATTGCAATTGTAGGTCTGATTCTTCTAGAAGATGAACAGGTAGTTTATCTTTGAAACTATCTACTCTTTTTCATGGGGTCCTCGGTCCTTGTCTCTTGCACAGCCAGGACTGGTGATAAGTCACCACGCAGACCACACCTTAAGTAGCTTCTGCCAGTGGCAGTCTGGATTGATGGGGAAAGATGGGACTCGTCATGACCACGCCATCTTACTGACTGGTCTGGATATATGTTCCTGGAAGAATGAGCCCTGTGACACTTTGGGTGAGAACCTCCAGCAGAGTGTGAGGACCGTGCTATGTGTTCTTTTGATCTTTGTCCTTCACAGGATTTGCACCCATAAGTGGAATGTGTAGTAAATATCGCAGCTGCACGATTAATGAAGATACAGGTCTTGGACTGGCCTTCACCATTGCCCATGAGTCTGGACACAAGTAAGTGCATCTCCATGGGAGGATGGCATCCCAAGAACCATCTCTCTCTCTCTCTCTCTCATAGCTTTGGCATGATTCATGATGGAGAAGGGAACATGTGCAAAAAGTCCGAGGGCAACATCATGTCCCCTACATTGGCAGGACGCAATGGAGTCTTCTCCTGGTCACCCTGCAGCCGCCAGTATCTACACAAATTTCTAAGGTAGGAACTCTTTAAGCTGGTCTTGTGATCTTGTTACTAGTAGCTCATCTCCTCTTTGTTTCAGCACCGCTCAAGCTATCTGCCTTGCTGATCAGCCAAAGCCTGTGAAGGAATACAAGTATCCTGAGAAATTGCCAGGAGAATTATATGATGCAAACACACAGTGCAAGTGGCAGTTCGGAGAGAAAGCCAAGCTCTGCATGCTGGACTTTAAAAAGGCAAGTGATTATTGGCACATGCTCAATGCAACAATCCTAATGACCTTTTACAAAATTTCTTTAGGACATCTGTAAAGCCCTGTGGTGCCATCGTATTGGAAGGAAATGTGAGACTAAATTTATGCCAGCAGCAGAAGGCACAATTTGTGGGCATGACATGGTAAGAAGCTAACTGTAGGTACAGCATCGTATTCAAGTCAACTTATTTATGTTGAAAATTTTAGTGGTGCCGGGGAGGACAGTGTGTGAAATATGGTGATGAAGGCCCCAAGCCCACCCATGGCCACTGGTCGGACTGGTCTTCTTGGTCCCCATGCTCCAGGACCTGCGGAGGGGGAGTATCTCATAGGAGTCGCCTCTGCACCAACCCCAAGTAAGTATGCCTTGACCTCCTTCCTCACAAACTAAAAATTCTAACTTCAAAATACACATTCCAGGCCATCGCATGGAGGGAAGTTCTGTGAGGGCTCCACTCGCACTCTGAAGCTCTGCAACAGTCAGAAATGTCCCCGGGACAGTGTTGACTTCCGTGCTGCTCAGTGTGCCGAGCACAACAGCAGACGATTCAGAGGGCGGCACTACAAGTGGAAGCCTTACACTCAAGTAGAAGGTAAATCTCAAACTGCTTTCGGGTAATAGCCTTATTTGTGTTTGTGTGTGTATTTCTTTTTAAGATCAGGACTTATGCAAACTCTACTGTATCGCAGAAGGATTTGATTTCTTCTTTTCTTTGTCAAATAAAGTCAAAGATGGGACTCCATGCTCGGAGGATAGCCGTAATGTTTGTATAGATGGGATATGTGAGGTAATCATGATCCTTCATTCATTCAACAAATGATGAATGACATGTGACCTCATGGGCCCTCCAGAGAGTTGGATGTGACAATGTCCTTGGATCTGATGCTGTTGAAGACGTCTGTGGGGTGTGTAACGGGAATAACTCAGCCTGCACGATTCACAGGGGTCTCTACACCAAGCACCACCACACCAACCGTGAGTACTTTAGAGCTGCCTGCAAGCCTTGGAAAGCTGTATCTTCCCCATTTCCTTTATCTAGAGTATTATCACATGGTCACCATTCCTTCTGGAGCCCGGAGTATCCGCATCTATGAAATGAACGTCTCTACCTCCTACATTTCTGTGCGCAATGCCCTCAGAAGGTACTACCTGAATGGGCACTGGACCGTGGACTGGCCCGGCCGGTACAAATTTTCGGGCACTACTTTCGACTACAGACGGTCCTATAATGAGCCCGAGAACTTAATCGCTACTGGACCAACCAACGAGACACTGATTGTGGAGGTAAAGTCCAGCCTCTTGATTTTGGGGCTTGGTGTTTTATTTTTTCCCCTTTCTTATTTTGTAGCTGCTGTTTCAGGGAAGGAACCCGGGTGTTGCCTGGGAATACTCCATGCCTCGCTTGGGGACCGAGAAGCAGCCCCCTGCCCAGCCCAGCTACACTTGGGCCATCGTGCGCTCTGAGTGCTCCGTGTCCTGCGGAGGGGGTAGGTGCCTTCCAGTGCTGCTCCTGGAGGCAGTCTTTATTCTACATTTCATCCTTGCCTGCAGGACAGATGACCGTGAGAGAGGGCTGCTACAGAGACCTGAAGTTTCAAGTAAATATGTCCTTCTGCAATCCCAAGACACGACCTGTCACGGGGCTGGTGCCTTGCAAAGTATCTGCCTGTCCTCCCAGGTAAGAAGCATCGCGTTCATCAAAGCAGGTTTTCCCTCACCGAGGTCTCTTTGTCCCTGCCCAGCTGGTCCGTGGGGAACTGGAGTGCCTGCAGTCGGACGTGTGGCGGGGGTGCCCAGAGCCGCCCCGTGCAGTGCACACGGCGGGTGCACTATGACTCGGAGCCAGTCCCGGCCAGCCTGTGCCCTCAGCCTGCTCCCTCCAGCAGGCAGGCCTGCAACTCTCAGAGCTGCCCACCTGCATGGAGCGCCGGGCCCTGGGCAGAGGTAACCAGGGTGGGGTTGGCATGGGTGGCAGCAGGGCCCCTGCATGATCTGCTGTGTTGCACATGGCCCTCACTGGGTGCTTATCCTGACTGTTCTGTGCAGTGCTCACACACCTGTGGGAAGGGGTGGAGGAAGCGGGCAGTGGCCTGTAAGAGCACCAACCCCTCGGCCAGAGCGCAGCTGCTGCCCGACGCTGTCTGCACCTCCGAGCCCAAGCCCAGGATGCATGAAGCCTGTCTGCTTCAGCGCTGCCACAAGCCCAAGAAGCTGCAGTGGCTGGTGTCCGCCTGGTCCCAGGTAGGTGCACTGGTCTCGCGGGAGCGAGGTTGTTCACTGACTTCTTTTGTTCTCTTCTTTTTAGTGCTCTGTGACATGTGAAAGAGGAACACAGAAAAGATTCTTAAAATGTGCTGAAAAGTATGTTTCTGGAAAGTATCGAGAGCTGGCCTCAAAGAAGTGCTCACATTTGCCGAAGCCCAGCCTGGAGCTGGAACGTGCCTGCGCCCCGCTTCCATGCCCCAGGCACCCCCCATTTGCTGCTGCGGGACCCTCGAGGGGCAGCTGGTTTGCCTCACCCTGGTCTCAGGTAGGGGAGGCCCTCGGTTCCTGGAGAGTGGGGCCATGGTGACATGTGTGTGTTGCTCTCACAGTGCACGGCCAGCTGTGGGGGAGGCGTTCAGACGAGGTCCGTGCAGTGCCTGGCTGGGGGCCGGCCGGCCTCAGGCTGCCTCCTGCACCAGAAGCCTTCGGCCTCCCTGGCCTGCAACACTCACTTCTGCCCCATTGCAGAGAAGAAAGGTGAGTACATGGGGCCCCTCAGCATGACCTGGTCGCTGAGTAATGCAGCTCTGCTCATTTTCAGATGCCTTCTGCAAAGACTACTTCCACTGGTGCTACCTGGTACCCCAGCACGGGATGTGCAGCCACAAGTTCTACGGCAAGCAGTGCTGCAAGACTTGCTCTAAGTCCAACTTGTGAGTTGGGACCGCTCTCCGTAGCAGAGAAAGTGCCTGCGTGGCACAGAAATTTCCCACAAATGAGCTGTGCAATCTACGTCGGAATACATCCAAGGAAGAGCAAAGCCAAAAGAAGAAAACCGTGTTAGGCTCTTTGACCAGGAGTGTATGTATGTGTTTCACTGTGAGCCTGGGTGCAGACCTGTGTCCCCATGCACACAGTGTCTCCTGTCAGGCTGAAATGTGGCACCCTGGCAGACAGAGCTGTGGCTCGTGAGGCAGAAGGCAGGCACCACAACGGGAGAGGCAGCACTCACCCCTGCCTGTTGCAGCTAAATCAAGTCAAAAAGACAGGCGAGGCTGAACTTGCTAAATGTCTGGTGCCTTAGAAAAAGAAGGAAAGGCCATGAAATAAGGAAAACATACAAAATATGTACCCCCTAGTTCACCAGCCTCCCCTCCCACTAGGAGGGCCCCTCGAGCCATCAGGAGTGACCAACTTCCTGGGTGGAGGTCAGGGGAGCTCCAGGAGGCTGCCCAGGCTCCTCCTCCTCCTCCCCAGCGGCCGAGCATCTCTTACCAGGAACCTGGAGCCACCGCCGGAGCCAGCGTCATCTCTAGGGTCACTGGCCAGGGGACTGCATTCTGGTTTGGGACTTTGCCTATGGAAATGGGAAAAATGAAATTCCTGCTAAGGTGCTTCTATCTCTTTCAGATTCATGCATTGAAGGAGAGATTTTTTATACTTTATGTTTTATCTTTCTCAGTTATTTGCAAGTGAGTGTCCTTTTAAAAACACACTTCTTCATGCTTTTCTTTGTAAATGACAGATCGAAGTATAGGTTACATCAAAACCCTACCATCCTGAGAAGAGTTATGGTTCTATTATAGCAGACGTCAGCCACACAGCCTATGTGACAATAACCTTAGAGTCCTGTGTTTTGTTTTTGTGTGTTGTGAGATTTTAATCTTTTTTTTTTCGGTGAGTCTGGCCATTTCTATAATGCCAGGTGGGAAGCCAGGCTGCGGGTGTTAGGGTGGGAATCTGCCCGGCGTCTCTGGCACCCTCCCTGCCATCCTCAGTGCGGCTGCTGTTCTCCTGTCCGGTGCTGTGGCTCCATTCCAAAGGGGCACCTGGATATTTATATTTGCTGAAGTTTTATAATAAAGTTTATATGGTACAGTGTGCTTCTGAACTACCTCATGATTCTTCACAAGGT